CACCCAGTTTTACTTTCACCAGGTTTTACCAGCTGCAAAAGGGAGGAGGAGACGGAGGGAAGAGTTAAACAGGTAGAAAACTTGGTTCAAGACAGAGCACAGAAGGCTGGAGAATGACGACAGGCTGCAGTAAAAAGCACCTTGTCAGACACAGTTGATCGTCGTCTGCAAGTTGGCATCTTACCCTGGTGGGTTCCTTTTACATCTTTTTGGCACAGCCTAGGCAAGTCATGAAGATTTGTTGTGATTACCCAAGGCAGAGCCACAGTAAGGGGTGGGGCAAGGGACATCGGATCTAGAAGAATGCCAGTGCCTGTGTGAGTCTTGCTTGCCCCTGCATTCCTCGAAAAGCTGCAGCTTCTTTTCAAGGGTTCCGAGCAGGAGACCAAGGTGCACAAGTAAAGCCAGAGCTCATCATAATTATCGACTCCTTGGCCCCTTCTCTTTGACTGCTGGACCCTTTCCTGGCACCCTCTCAGGTATCCCCGCCCAATCACTACCAAACCCCGGAGAAGTGGAATCTCCATACAGCTTTCCATGGGTCTAGCAGGGGCCTGGGCATGCTCAGTAGGCTACGTGGTTCTCTGGTTCGTGTTCGTTCGTTCTCTCTCTCTCTCTCTCTCTCTCTCTCTCTCTCTCTCTCTCTTTCTTTCTTTCCGATGGGGAAGAGAGGGTGGTGACAAGTTAGAAGCGCTTGCGGAAGGTCCCCGCCCCCAGGATCAGGCTCCCCCTGCAAGGGGACGATGCAAAGGTAAAAGCACCTCGCTCCGCAGCATCCAGACCTGGAGGGGCTGCGACCACGGGCCGAGCCCACCCATTCCCCAGCCAAAGGACGGGCCCGCCGCTCTCCATGGTACTGCGGAGAGCTCAGCTCCGCCCTTCTCTTTCAGAAGGACAGCACCCGGCGTCACGTAACCCAGCCTTCTCAGGCTCCACCACCGCCTTTTCCTTCCCAGCTCTTTCCCTCTCCTCCCCCTCCTCCTCCTTCTCCTCCTCCTCCTCCTCCTGCTCCCCTCCGTTGCCTGTTCTCCCCTCCCGCACTCCTGGAGATAGACGCTCAAGCCTGACGCCTCTGAAAAGGCAGCAGCAGTCGCCTTATCCATAGACCTCAGGAAATTCGCTTTGACCGATGCATGCTTCAGGCTCTGGCTCGAGCTGAGGGGAATAACCGGGCAGGTAAAGAAGCTCAATTTGGGTTGGGGGGAGGGTAGACCTTAATTTTGACTTTAATTCTCTGCAGATGTCTGAGTCCTTAAAAAAGACAAGATAAAACCAAAATGCATCACCAACACACAACCAATTGATGTGCTGGCATCTTAGCTTGGCCCTGCAGAGGCAGAGAGAAAAGAAGAGGAGCTGTTGCGATTTCCACATCTAACAGCTTCTGGCTATTTCGCAACTGCTGGGTTTGAGTCCTACTGTTGCCGTGGCTGAAAAGAGAAGTAAAATCCAACTTGTGAGACCACGCACAAGGAATTAGGCTTTGGCTGCAGCGGTGCTGAAGCCCATGCTATGACAGAAGAAGCAGGCCTTTGAAGCTATCCTCGGGTTAAGAAATGGTGCCCTAAAGAGGCAAGCATCCCTTTCTCCGTTCTGCTGTAAGACACCACATCTGAAGGAGACAGACTTGAGGCATTCACAAGCATCCAAGGATACTGGCTCACTGCTGGCTTCCTGTACTTTCTTGAGAAAAGTGTTTTCTTTTTACTGACTCTCACTGCTTCCTTTTGGCCTGGTACCACTGGTGGAACCTGGCAGATAATGGGATTTGAGGAGTTAAGTATCTGTTGACACTGCAGATACTCTTAAATTAGTTAATCAGACTCAAATGGGTCAGTGCTTTCCCTTGATCTTTTGTTGAAGCCTTTTCCAGAACGTTGTCTCCAAAGTGCATCCTCCCTTTGGTCTGGAAGTTCTGTGGCTACCCTGTACCACTGGGGTCAACGTTTTCCAGTTGGAAGAGGACTACAGGGAGAGAGGGCGGGGTTATTGGAAGAAGAAGAAGAAAAAAAGAACTAGATAAAGGAGGGCACATCCCTCTCACTCCCGCCTTTCCCCTTACCTTTCTGTCTCTCGGGACCCTTATTTCTTCGTCACGGTGTCCAGGACCATTTTGACCCTGTCGGCCCCGGCACCCCCCCGCCGCACCCCAGCCCCGAGCATGGGGACGGCGCTGCTCCAGCGCGGGGGCTGTTTTCTTCTGTGCCTCTCGCTGCTGCTCCTGGGCTGCTGGGCGGAGCTGGGCAGCGGGCTGGAGTTTCCGGGCGCCGAGGGCCAATGGACGCGCTTCCCCAAGTGGAACGCCTGCTGCGAGAGCGAGATGAGCTTCCAGCTCAAGACTCGCAGCGCCCGCGGCCTCGTGCTCTACTTCGACGACGAGGGCTTCTGCGACTTCCTGGAGCTGATTCTGACGCGCGGCGGCCGCCTGCAGCTCAGCTTCTCCATCTTCTGCGCTGAGCCTGCGACGCTCCTGGCCGACACGCCGGTTAACGACGGCGCCTGGCACAGCGTGCGCATCCGCCGCCAGTTCCGCAACACCACGCTCTTCATCGACCAGGTGGAGGCCAAGTGGGTGGAGGTCAAGTCCAAGCGCAGGGACATGACGGTGTTCAGCGGCCTTTTCGTCGGGGGGCTGCCCCCGGAACTGCGCGCCGCGGCGCTCAAGCTCACCCTGGCCTCGGTGAGGGAGCGGGAGCCCTTCAAGGGGTGGATTCGTGACGTGAGGGTCAACTCCTCGCAGGTCCTGCCCGTGGACAGCGGCGAGGTGAAGCTGGACGATGAGCCGCCCAACAGCGGCGGGGGAAGCCCGTGCGAGGCGGGCGAGGAGGGCGAGGGCGGGGTGTGCCTCAACGGAGGTGTGTGCTCCGTGGTGGACGACCAGGCCGTGTGCGACTGCTCGCGAACCGGCTTCCGCGGCAAGGACTGCAGCCAAGGTAAGGCCCGACGCCCGACCCACGGGGGCCGGGTCATACCTAAGTTCTCTTTTCTCCTCTTTAGAAATAAAATTCGGTCTTCAGTGTGTTTTGCCGGTGCTGTTACATGACAATGACCAAGGAAAATACTGTTGTATAAATACAGCAAAGCCTCTAACAGAAAGTGAGTGAGTGGTGTGAAAAAGACGAATCAGTCTTTTCTCTCCCTCCTTGTCATGTGCTTTCAGAAGACAACAATGTGGAAGGTGGGTGCTTTCTACCTTATTTTTCCAACTCTTATTGCTGACTGTGCTCTTGTTTCCCTTCAAGGTCTGGCGCACCTGATGATGGGCGACCAAGGTATGGGCTCTGTTCCTTTTCCACTCTGCTTTTTCTTCATGGACCCATTTCATCAAATCCATAGGTAAAAGTAAAGGTATTACATTATTTTATTTCTTCTTAATATCATACTTATGTATGTATCATCTGTTTTCCTCTAGGAAAAGAAGAATATATTGCCACGTTCAAAGGATCTGAATACTTCTGCTACGACTTGTCTCAAAACCCCATTCAAAGCAGCAGTGATGAAATAACTCTGTCATTTAAAACCCTTCAGAGGAATGGACTGATGCTTCACACTGGGAAATCGGCTGATTATGTCAATCTTGCCCTGAAAAATGGAGCTGTCTCTCTGGTCATTAATTTGGGATCAGGGGCCTTTGAAGCACTAGTGGAGCCTGTGAATGGAAAGTTTAATGATAATGCCTGGCATGATGTGAAAGTCACCAGGAATCTGCGTCAGGTAACAGCGCAGTGGATAAGAGAGTAACTGGCTTAATTTCCTTTCTCCCCCCTTCTCCACAAAGCACTCAGGCATTGGACACGCTATGGTAAACAAACTACATTGTTCGGTAGATATCATTCTAATTGTTTCTTATTTTGGAGCGTGTCCTTTCCCTGTGCTTTGTTATCTAGGTGACAATATCAGTGGATGGGATTCTTACCACAACGGGCTACACGCAAGAAGATTATACCATGCTGGGGTCTGATGACTTTTTCTATGTTGGAGGCAGTCCCAGCACAGCCGACCTTCCAGGGTCACCAGTCAGTAACAACTTTATGGGCTGTCTCAAAGAGGTAAATATCGTTGCCATCAGAATCATTCCTAAGCTAGTTTCTCACTGCTATCCTCTGCCCACAGGTTGTATATAAAAATAATGATGTGAGGCTGGAATTATCTCGACTTGCCAAGCAAGGAGATCCTAAGATGAAGATCCATGGAGTGGTGGCATTTAAATGTGAGAATGTTGCAACTTTAGACCCAATCACCTTTGAAACCCCAGAGTCTTTCATCTCTTTGCCTAAATGGAATGCAAAGAAAACTGGCTCCATATCATTTGATTTCCGTACAACAGAGCCAAATGGCCTCATCTTATTTAGCCATGGCAAGCCAAGACATCAGAAAGATGCCAAGCACCCACAGATGATAAAGGTGGACTTCTTTGCTATTGAGATGCTAGATGGCCACCTCTACCTCCTCCTGGACATGGGGTCAGGTACTATAAAAATAAAAGCCCTGTTGAAGAAAGTGAATGATGGAGAATGGTATCATGTGGACTTCCAGAGAGACGGACGGTCAGGTAATCTTATCATTTTTCTATGCTGTTTATCTAAGACCTGTGCATTCTCCTCTCTTTGAAATAGGTACCATTTCTGTCAACACGTTGCGTACTCCCTACACTGCTCCTGGTGAGAGTGAGATTCTGGACCTGGATGATGAGTTGTACCTGGGGGGGCTGCCAGAAAATAAAGCTGGCCTTGTCTTCCCCACCGAGGTGTGGACTGCTCTGCTCAACTATGGCTACGTGGGCTGCATCAGGGATTTGTTCATCGATGGCCAAAGCAAAGATATCCGGCAAATGGCTGAAGTTCAAAGTACTGCTGGAGTGAAGCCTTCCTGCTCAAAGGAAACAGCAAAACCGTGCCTTAGCAACCCTTGCAAAAACAATGGCATGTGCAGGGATGGGTGGAACAGATATGTCTGTGATTGTTCCGGAACAGGCTATCTTGGCAGGTCCTGTGAGAGAGGTAGGATTCTAAAACCCCAGCAGCCAACTCCCAAGAACTTATCATATTCATTTTCCATCTCTAGAGGCAACGGTTTTGAGCTATGATGGGAGCATGTTTATGAAAATTCAGCTCCCCGTAGTCATGCATACGGAGGCTGAGGATGTTTCCTTACGGTTCCGATCCCAGCGTGCATATGGCATTCTGATGGCAACCACTTCTAGAGACTCTGCTGACACCCTCCGCCTGGAGCTAGACGCAGGACGTGTGAAACTGACGGTCAATCTAGGTAACAACCTGCCTTCCCCCATTGAACTAACATTTTCATTTTTCATCTATTCTTCCCCATCTAGATTGTATCAGGATTAACTGTAATTCCAGTAAGTGCCTATTCAAAATTTTTAAAATGTTATGTCCATAATGACTGTTTGGCATATTCTACAGGCAAAGGTCCCGAGACTCTTTTTGCTGGCTATAACCTCAATGATAACGAGTGGCACACAGTGCGTGTAGTTCGGCGTGGAAAAAGTTTAAAGTTAACAGTGGATGACCAACAGGCCATGACAGGTAAACACCTCTGTCCCATTGTCTTTTCCTATAGAAAATAATCATATATTATCTTCTCTTTTAGGTCAAATGGCAGGTGATCATACTAGGCTGGAGTTCCATAACATAGAGACTGGCATCATCACAGAACGACGGTATCTTTCTTCTGTCCCCTCCAACTTCATTGGACACCTGCAGAGCTTGACATTTAATGGAATGGCATACATTGACCTGTGTAAAAATGGCGACATAGATTACTGTGAGCTTAATGCCAGATTTGGCTTCAGGAACATCATAGCAGATCCTGTCACCTTCAAGACCAAATCGAGCTATGTTGCCTTAGCTACCTTGCAAGCCTACACTTCTATGCATCTTTTTTTCCAGTTCAAGACAACATCCCTAGATGGATTAATTCTATATAACAGTGGGGATGGAAATGACTTTATTGTGGTTGAATTAGTTAAAGGGTGAGTACATGCCTGTTCAATAGCAAATAAATTGGCACTTTCCCCTCTTTCATTTTTTTCCCAGGTACTTACATTACGTGTTTGATTTGGGAAATGGTGCTAACCTCATCAAAGGAAGCTCAAATAAACCTCTCAATGACAATCAGTGGCACAACGTGATGATATCAAGGGACACCAGCAACCTCCACACTGTAAAGATTGACACAAAAATCACAACGCAAATCACCGCCGGAGCCAGGAACTTAGACCTCAAGAGTAAGTGCATGTTAAGTCAGAGCAACGAGCCTCTTTTGTAACAAAGACTTTGATCTTCTTGCAGGTGACTTATATATAGGAGGAGTAGCTAAAGAAACATACAAATCCTTACCAAAACTTGTACATGCCAAAGAAGGCTTTCAAGGCTGCCTGGCATCAGTTGATTTAAATGGACGGCTTCCGGACCTCATCTCCGATGCTCTTTTCTGCAACGGACAGATCGAGAGAGGATGTGAAGGTATTAGATTTTTGTCATCATGCTCTAAATAAAGAACCCAAGTTTCCTTTGGATTGTTTTGCAGGGCCCAGCACAACCTGCCAAGAGGACTCATGTTCCAATCAAGGTGTGTGCTTGCAACAATGGGATGGCTTCAGCTGTGACTGTAGTATGACTTCCTTCAGTGGACCACTCTGCAATGACCGTAAGTACCTCTCTGAGTATGGACTGATACTCTGGACTAATTGGTTTTGGTTTTTGTTTTCCAGCTGGGACGACATATATCTTTAGCAAAGGTGGTGGACAAATCACGTATAAGTGGCCTCCTAATGACCGACCCAGTACACGAGCAGACAGACTGGCCATAGGTTTTAGCACTGTTCAGAAAGAAGCCGTATTGGTGCGAGTGGACAGTTCTTCAGGCTTGGGTGACTACCTAGAACTGCATATAGTAAGTACTTTTTGCATAAGATTCAGCTTTTAATTCAACTCTTTTTTCCCCTCCTCTCTTACAGCACCAGGGAAAAATTGGAGTTAAGTTTAATGTTGGGACAGATGACATCGCCATTGAAGAATCCAATGCAATCATTAATGATGGGAAATACCATGTAGTTCGTTTCACGAGGAGTGGTGGCAATGCCACGTTGCAGGTGGACAGCTGGCCAGTGATCGAGCGCTACCCTGCAGGTAAGCAAGTGAATATGTATCGGGGGAAGATTTAACCAATGAAATGTCTCTTTAAACTTTAAAGGAAACAATGATAACGAGCGCCTGGCGATTGCTAGACAGCGAATTCCATATCGACTTGGTCGAGTAGTTGATGAATGGCTACTCGACAAAGGTAAAAAACATTGATTAAAACTTCAAATAAAAATTTTTGCATGTATGTAATATTATTTTTACAGGGCGTCAGCTCACAATCTTCAATAGCCAAGCAACCATAATAATTGGCGGGAAAGAGCAGGGCCAGCCCTTCCAGGGCCAGCTCTCTGGGCTGTACTACAATGGCTTGAAAGTTCTGAATATGGCAGCCGAAAACGATGCCAACATCGCCATAGTGGGAAATGTGAGACTGGTTGGTGAAGTGCCTTCCTCTATGACAACTGAGTCAACAGCCACTGCCATGCAATCAGAGATGTCCACATCAATTATGGAGACTACCACGACCCTGGCTACTAGCACAGCCAGAAGAGGAAAGCCCCCGACAAAAGAACCCATTAGCCAGGTGAGCCTGTGGATTTTATTCCTTCATTTTCAAAATTAATCTACTGAATGTGATTCTTTTGCAGACCACAGATGACATCCTTGTGGCCTCAGCAGAGTGTCCCAGCGATGATGAGGACATTGACCCCTGTGAGCCGAGCTCAGGTGGGTTAGGTTAGTCAACTTTTTTTCTTACTTCCTTGGCTCTTTGTGTTTGTTCTCATCCTCTTTTCTATAGCCAACCCAACCCGAGCAGGCGGCAGAGAGCCGTATCCAGGCTCAGCAGAAGTGATCCGGGAGTCCAGCAGCACCACGGGTATGGTCGTTGGGATAGTAGCCGCTGCCGCCCTGTGCATCCTTATCCTCCTCTATGCCATGTACAAGTACAGAAACCGGGATGAAGGCTCATACCATGTGGACGAGAGTCGAAACTACATCAGTAACTCAGCACAGTCCAATGGGGCTGTTGTAAAGGAGAAACAACCCAGCAGTGCGAAAAGCTCCAACAAAAATAAGAAAAACAAGGATAAAGAGTATTATGTCTGATCCCAAGATCTTAAATGGACACTTGTATAGAAATAGTCTTCATTTTATCTGAGACATAATATAAACTTATTTACTTTCCTTTTTATGAAGCACATACAAAAGAAGACAGGGAATGCAATCAGGAAGGAAAGACTTTTTAAAAAATAAAAACAAGTATCTCATGCTCTTGTTTCTCAAAAAAGAAAAACAAAAAACAAAAAACAGGGGCCAATAAATTCCCTAACATCCACAGTGTTTTCATTTACTCTGCTTGTCTTTATGTTGCTGGAACATTTCTAAAAGACAGTGATGACCGCACGCATTCATAAAGCAAAGGAGTACTACAGCATCAAGGCACAACACAAAAACCAACACAAAACATAACACAAAAAAGAAGCTACCTATGATCCTGGATTTAGCCAAAGTGCTAGCGCTTTCCTGAGAAGTCAGTCCAATTGCCAGAGAAGACTGTCCTTTTGAGTGACTCAACCTGCAAACCTTTAAGAGTTTGCCGCCTGGTGCAACTGGAGCAGTGGTTGGAACTTGCATTTGAAACAAAGTGCTGGCTTTTTTGAAGACTTGTGTAGGAACACATTCAAAAAGCCCCTTTCTGGTTGTGAGAGAGGAAAAAAAAGTATGGAGGCCTTATTTTCAAAAATGTGAAATATAAGGCACGTTTTCACACAAAATTTCAAAACAAAAACAAGAGGGCATAGATGCAATCATTGGGAAATTTTCATGCACGCTTATTATGTTATTACATATGTTTATATAAAATCCATCTCTGTGTGCTTTCTGGACTGTGATAAGTGACGTTTTATAGCCTGTTGTATAGAAAATGCAAAATATATCTCTGCTCTTCAGCCATTTTTGGTAAATTCAATGTTATAAGTGTTGCTAAGTATAGGGAGTTTTATGACATCAGAGCAACAATTATTTCAGTTGGGTTTTTCTTTTTTTTTGCCACCATTATAAATTGCCACAATTACTTTTATTTTTTAAAGAAATTACAGTGTAGTGTTTATTCTAAGGAAGATATGTATGAATGTATATACAAAGACTCAGCTACTTCTTTTCTTATATGTACAGCCTTCATTCTGTTGCAATTAAGTTTTAGTACTTGTATGAAAGGTGTGAATTAGAAAGTCACATATATACATATGTATCTTATAATCTTTTCTCCCTGAAATACTCACATTCCCACATACATTCACTATTTTCACACACACACACACACACACACACACACACACACACACACACACACGAATCCACAGCAATCCATCAGATATGCTGGAAGATCCAAACGTGCATACAGTAGCAAATATTTATTGACAAATTGAAAAGCAGGAAGGAAGAGGGTTGTGCCAAGGTATTGATGACAAATGGGGTGATTTGCTTCATTGAGATCTTGCTCCCAGGTAACCTTAAGAAGATTTTAGTCCCTAAAGAAATGAACCTTTCCTTATCAAATAGAATATCACTGATATACTGCTGCATGAATAAGAACCATTATGTGGGCAGGTTATGGAAGCAAAATTGGTTAATCTACACCTTAACTCTGGCTGCTGCAATTGAAAACTTTCTTTCTAATAAAATAATATATATATCTCTGAATCTGATGTGCATGATGAACATTTCTGGAAAGTAAACACTTTCTCTCGACTAAGAAAGTATTTTTCAGTAATTTTTGATTCTGTATTACTACCCACTTAAAAAATCATTCTCTGTTAATTATTGACTATGTTTTAACTTTTCTGGTTTTACATATATATCATTAAATATAGTTTTAGTTTAACACATTAAGTAGTGGAAAAGTATAGATTATACACTTGTTTTGCATATTATTCAATGATGTTCACAGCAATAAATTACTAATATGAGAAGGTAGTGCAAAAAATGCATTATTACATTGCAAGTTGATGTTTCAGGAAAAATTGGTTGCATTACTTGAATACCTTCTAAAAGAACGATAAAAAATTTTGTAGAAGAGAAGAATATCTTTCCAATTAGCTTTAATCAGCAAAGGCAAAAAATGCAAAACATCTTTTGTGATACTTTAGTTGATGAAAAAAAAGCCAAGAAGTGGCCTGGATTTCAGACATACAGCACCTTAGAAATATGTATAATTCATAGCAAATCACCACTATCTATGGTTGCCAAGTAATTGTTGTGTACAAAGAAATTTAGTGGCTTTTTATGACCCAGAAAGTAGAAGGTATAAAATGAAAATTTAATATCCATTGCTTCTTTTCTAGATTTTCATTTTTTTTAATTTGCCACATTAAATAATTCACGAGTCTTTTCTTTTCCCCCGTCTCATTCAGTCTTACTCAGGGAAAGCCAGTTAAATAAGAAGGGAAGTGTAAAACTACTAATTTACAGCTTGAAGGGTTTTTTTTTTTAAGATTGCTTTTCTATTTTATCTATTAAGCTTGAACCAGTTTCCATCTGGAAAGATTCTAAAATATAATAGAAAATAAATTGAATAATGGTAATTTTAAGCAGTATATCTATGAAATGTGTTGTTTGGGATTGATTTCAATGTTTCTCCCCAGCGTAAATTTTAAAGTTACATGCAATGATTGATATAGTTTATTATCAGCAAAATTATTTCTAATATTATTGGCTTACACAAACTCTAGCAAAAATTATTTTTTCCTCAATGGAAAAAGAAAAGAGAGGAACAGAGTTAGAAAGAGAAAATGACTTGAATCCCAAGTATCTTCATACCAAACATATCAGGGTTCCCTGCATAGTTTGCAGTTGATTGAGGATTTCACACGACTTGGCATAAATTTGATTACATCTCTAGACTGTAACTTTTCTGATTGATTATGCTTCTTTTTTATCCATGTAATGTGTTGCCTTTTTTAAAAGAACAAATACTACAATAACGTGTGAAGTGGTCAATCCCTAAGACATCAAAGAAAGGCCACATAACCCTACCCTTCTAGTGCTTTGTGTGATTGGGTATCAAAGGGGTTTTCTTCTTCTTTTTTTGTTTGTTTGTTTTTCTGTTGCAAGGCCAATTTATCCATTATTGGAAATGCTAAGCAAGTGGAATTTACTGTTTTGTTAATAAAATATTTCTTAATACAACTGTGATTTATTGATTTTAAAAATTATATGCGGCACCATTTCGTGCTTAAGTGGGAAAGTAAAGAAGGCTGCATTTGAAGGGAAGACCCATCCTTATATTATAGAGGAAGAATGTTGACTCTCTTTTTTCTGGATTTAACTAGTCATTAAAGACCTCTATATTCATACACTTAAAGATGTAGCCATTAAATGTACTTTTGTTATATTTGTTCATCTTGATATGCCAGAAACCATAAACTCATACAGTATTAGTTGCAAACAATATTAAAATACTAATTTCATAAATATGCTTTTTCTCTATAAAAGACAATGGAATCCAAGTTAAGTAAACCTGTGATTAAATTCCAACACTATCACATACTCGTTACTATTTGCCTAATTTCTTTGACTCT